CTGCAAACTCCACCTTCCAGGTTCAAGCAATTCTCTTGCCTCAATCTCTCGAGTAGGTGGGATTACAGGTGTCCACCACAACGCCCGGCTAATTTTTTATATTTTTAGTAGAGAAGGGTTTCACCATGTTGGCCAGGCTGGTCTTGAACTCCTGACCTCAGGTGATTCACCCGCCTTGGCCTCCCAAAGTACTGGGATTACAGGCGTGAGCCACTGCGCCTAGCCTCTGTGTGTTAAGTGCTGGAACTATAGTTTACAGTAGCATTTTATCCTCCCAACATACCCTATCAGGAAAAATTATTATTGTCATCCTTATTTCACAGATGTCAAAACTGAACAGAGAGGTACAGTAACTTGCCCAAGACAACACAGCTAGTAAGTGAAACTGAAATCTGGACAACTGATTTTTTTCAGCCAAGCTCTTCAAGCCCGCTGCTATGCTGCAGCTTAGCTGGCGACAGGCCCTTATCAAGGCAGAACTGTGCCTTGATAGAGGCCAGGAAGGCGATTCAGAGCAGTAGGCCTTGTCCATGTGTTTGTTCCCTGCTTCTTCACCACTTGAAAATAGTGTTTCAGTGCCCAGTAACAGGGCACAATACTCTTTTCCTCAGATTAAAAGGGGAGCCATCTGCTTAAGGTGGTTGGGTGCCACTGCACTGCACAGAAGGTTCTCCAAGTGTGAGCTTGGACCCAGGCAGGCCTCAGGTCAGTGGTAACGGACGACTGCTTCCGTGGTGTTGGCAGGTGGAAATGGAGGGATACAGCTTTGTCCGGCTCATGAATCCCTGGGCATTGTCCCGCCTGCTAGAGCCTCTGATCTCTGCCCCTTCTTCACCTGCAGTAAAACAGTCACTAGTTTGGTTGCTCTCCCTAATACCTCTGGTCACTGGGAGCTGTGATCTCACCAAACCCCTGCCAGGAAAAGCCCCAGAAAAAGCGGAGGGAGTGAGAGCCAGAGGCTGCTGCTGCCGTTTGCAAGAACTGCAGGGGAGGAGGACGCTGCCACCCACAGCCTCTAGAGCTCATTGCAGCTGGGACAGCCCGGAGTGTGGTTAGCAGCTCGGCAAGCGCTGCCCAGGTCCTGGGGTGGTGGCAGCCAGCGGGAGCAGGAAAGGAAGCATGTTCCCAGGCTGCCCACGCCTCTGGGTCCTGGTGGTCTTGGGCACCAGCTGGGTAGGCTGGGGGAGCCAAGGGACAGAAGCGGCACAGCTAAGGCAGTTCTACGTGGCTGCTCAGGGCATCAGTTGGAGCTACCGACCTGAGCCCACAAACTCAAGGTAACTCAGGTGTGGAGTCCGGGTGGGCTTCTCTTTCAAATTAGTTTTTGTATTTTATTTCCAGTTTGAATCTTTCTGTAACTTCCTTTAAGAAAATTGTCTACAGAGAGTATGAACCATATTTTAAGAAAGAAAAACCACAATCTACCATTTCAGGTAAGCCTGAAATATACTTTTTTAATTTTAAATACAGACATAGTTTAAATATTTGTTTTCACAGGACTTCTTGGGCCTACTTTATATGCTGAAGTCGGAGACATCATAAAAGTTCACTTTAAAAATAAGGCAGATAAGCCCTTGAGCATCCATCCTCAAGGAATTAGGTACAGTAAATTATCAGAAGGTAAGATAAATCTAATATTTTTCTGAAAAGGGCCCACATGTCTTGATGGCTGTTACTCCTCCAGGTGCTTCTTACCTTGACCACACATTCCCTGCGGAGAAGATGGACGACGCTGTGGCTCCAGGCCGAGAATACACCTATGAATGGAGTATCAGTGAGGACAGTGGACCCACCCATGATGACCCTCCATGCCTCACACACATCTATTACTCCCATGAAAATCTGATCGAGGATTTCAACTCGGGGCTGATTGGGCCCCTGCTTATCTGTAAAAAAGGTAAGAACACCCCCACCAAAAGATTCAACAACGTGCTACTGAAAACATGTCTTTCCTTTCATAGGGACCCTAACTGAGGGTGGGACACAGAAGACGTTTGACAAGCAAATCGTGCTACTATTTGCTGTGTTTGATGAAAGCAAGAGCTGGAGCCAGTCATCATCCCTAATGTACACAGTCAATGGATATGTGAATGGGACAATGCCAGGTAACACGAGGGCTGTGTACCATTAAACAACATATTTTGGCCTGTGTCTCTCCCTCTTTCTCAGATATAACAGTTTGTGCCCATGACCACATCAGCTGGCATCTGCTGGGAATGAGCTCGGGGCCAGAATTATTCTCCATTCATTTCAACGGCCAGGTCCTGGAGCAGAACCATCATAAGGTCTCAGCCATCACCCTTGTCAGTGCTACATCCACTACCGCAAATATGACTGTGGGCCCAGAGGGAAAGTGGATCATATCTTCTCTCACCCCAAAACATTTGCAAGGCAAGAAACTCTCCTGACAGTCTTGCTTCTCAAGTTATTTCATTGTCTTTCTGTCCTAACTCAGCTGGGATGCAGGCTTACATTGACATTAAAAACTGCCCAAAGAAAACCAGGAATCTTAAGAAAATAACTCGTGAGCAGAGGCGGCACATGAAGAGGTGGGAATACTTCATTGCTGCAGAGGAAGTCATTTGGGACTATGCACCTGTAATACCAGCGAATATGGACAAGTGAGTTGTTGGGGTTCATACCACTGGGCAAAAGTGGTTTAATTTTTTTTTACTTCACTTTAAGAAAATACAGGTCTCAGCATTTGGATAATTTCTCAAACCAAATTGGAAAACATTATAAGAAAGTTATGTACACACAGTACGAAGATGAGTCCTTCACCAAACATACAGTGAATCCCAATATGAAAGAAGATGGGATTTTGGGTCCTATTATCAGAGCCCAGGTCAGAGACACACTCAAAGTAAGTAACACAAATACAGAATCATGGGAGAAAATCCTAGAATAAATTTGATTTAACTTTGTAGATCGTGTTCAAAAATATGGCCAGCCGCCCCTATAGCATTTACCCTCATGGAGTGACCTTCTCGCCTTATGAAGATGAAGTCAACTCTTCTTTCACCTCAGGTTTGAATCTTTCACTTCTACTGAATCCAACTATGAAAACAATTTTGAATATATTTTCTTTCAGGCAGGAACAACACCATGATCAGAGCAGTTCAACCAGGGGAAACCTATACTTATAAGTGGAACATCTTAGAGTTTGATGAACCCACAGAAAATGATGCCCAGTGCTTAACAAGACCATACTACAGTGACGTGGACATCATGAGAGACATCGCCTCTGGGCTAATAGGACTACTTCTAATCTGTAAGAGCAGATCCCTGGACAGGCGAGGAATACAGGTATTTTGTCCTTGAAGTAACCTTTCAGAAATTTGTACCAGTACTATACTGTTTTGTCCTCCAGAGGGCAGCAGACATCGAACAGCAGGCTGTGTTTGCTGTGTTTGATGAGAACAAAAGCTGGTACCTTGAGGACAACATCAACAAGTTTTGTGAAAATCCTGATGAGGTGAAACGTGATGACCCCAAGTTTTATGAATCAAACATCATGAGCAGTAAGTCAGAGTACTATTTTTGTTCATCAGTTACTTGGAATTTTAACAGATTTTACACTTTCAGCTATCAATGGCTATGTGCCTGAGAGCATAACTACTCTTGGATTCTGCTTTGATGACACTGTCCAGTGGCACTTCTGTAGTGTGGGGACCCAGAATGAAATTTTGACCATCCACTTCACTGGGCACTCATTCATCTATGGAAAGAGGCATGAGGACACCTTGACCCTCTTCCCCATGCGTGGAGAATCTGTGACGGTCACAATGGATAATGTTGGTGAGTAAGAGTCTGGACACTCACAGAGGAAGAGATCTCTCTTCTGTCTGTCTCTCTTCTGTAGGAACTTGGATGTTAACTTCCATGAATTCTAGTCCAAGAAGCAAAAAGCTGAGGCTGAAATTCAGGGATGTTAAATGTATCCCAGATGATGATGAAGACTCATATGAGATTTTTGAACCTCCAGAATCTACAGTCATGGCTACACGGAAAATGCATGATCGTTTAGAACCTGAAGATGAAGAGAGTGATGCTGACTATGATTACCAGAACAGACTGGCTGCAGCATTAGGAATCAGGTCATTCCGAAACTCATCATTGAATCAGGAAGAAGAAGAGTTCAATCTTACTGCCCTAGCTCTGGAGAATGGCACTGAATTCGTTTCTTCAAACACAGATATAATTGTTGGTTCAAATTATTCTTCCCCAAGTAATATTAGTAAGTTCACTGTCAATAACCTTGCAGAACCTCAGAAAGCCCCTTCTCACCAACAAGCCACCACAGCTGGTTCCCCACTGAGACACCTCATTGGCAAGAACTCAGTTCTCAATTCTTCCACAGCAGAGCATTCCAGCCCATATTCTGAAGACCCTATAGAGGATCCTCTACAGCCAGATGTCACAGGGATACGTCTACTTTCACTTGGTGCTGGAGAATTCAAAAGTCAAGAACATGCTAAGCATAAGGGACCCAAGGTAGAAAGAGATCAAGCAGCAAAGCACAGGTTCTCCTGGATGAAATTACTAGCACATAAAGTTGGGAGACACCTAAGCCAAGACACTGGTTCTCCTTCCGGAATGAGGCCCTGGGAGGACCTTCCTAGCCAAGACACTGGTTCTCCTTCCAGAATGAGGCCCTGGAAGGACCCTCCTAGTGATCTGTTACTCTTAAAACAAAGTAACTCATCTAAGATTTTGGTTGGGAGATGGCATTTGGCTTCTGAGAAAGGTAGCTATGAAATAATCCAAGATACTGATGAAGACACAGCTGTTAACAATTGGCTGATCAGCCCCCAGAATGCCTCACGTGCTTGGGGAGAAAGCACCCCTCTTGCCAACAAGCCTGGAAAGCAGAGTGGCCACCCAAAGTTTCCTAGAGTTAGACATAAATCTCTACAAGTAAGACAGGATGGAGGAAAGAGTAGACTGAAGAAAAGCCAGTTTCTCATTAAGACACGAAAAAAGAAAAAAGAGAAGCACACACACCATGCTCCTTTATCTCCGAGGACCTTTCACCCTCTAAGAAGTGAAGCCTACAACACATTTTCAGAAAGAAGACTTAAGCATTCGTTGGTGCTTCATAAATCCAATGAAACATCTCTTCCCACAGACCTCAATCAGACATTGCCCTCTATGGATTTTGGCTGGATAGCCTCACTTCCTGACCATAATCAGAATTCCTCAAATGACACTGGTCAGGCAAGCTGTCCTCCAGGTCTTTATCAGACAGTGCCCCCAGAGGAACACTATCAAACATTCCCCATTCAAGACCCTGATCAAATGCACTCTACTTCAGACCCCAGTCACAGATCCTCTTCTCCAGAGCTCAGTGAAATGCTTGAGTATGACCGAAGTCACAAGTCCTTCCCCACAGATATAAGTCAAATGTCCCCTTCCTCAGAACATGAAGTCTGGCAGACAGTCATCTCTCCAGACCTCAGCCAGGTGACCCTCTCTCCAGAACTCAGCCAGACAAACCTCTCTCCAGACCTCAGCCACACGACTCTCTCTCCAGAACTCATTCAGAGAAACCTTTCCCCAGCCCTCGGTCAGATGCCCATTTCTCCAGACCTCAGCCATACAACCCTTTCTCCAGACCTCAGCCATACAACCCTTTCTTTAGACCTCAGCCAGACAAACCTCTCTCCAGAACTCAGTCAGACAAACCTTTCTCCAGCCCTCGGTCAGATGCCCCTTTCTCCAGACCTCAGCCATACAACCCTTTCTCTAGACTTCAGCCAGACAAACCTCTCTCCAGAACTCAGCCATATGACTCTCTCTCCAGAACTCAGTCAGACAAACCTTTCCCCAGCCCTCGGTCAGATGCCCATTTCTCCAGACCTCAGCCATACAACCCTTTCTCTAGACTTCAGCCAGACAAACCTCTCTCCAGAACTCAGTCAAACAAACCTTTCCCCAGCCCTCGGTCAGATGCCCCTTTCTCCAGACCCCAGCCATACAACCCTTTCTCTAGACCTCAGCCAGACAAACCTCTCTCCAGAACTCAGTCAGACAAACCTTTCCCCAGACCTCAGTGAGATGCCCCTCTTTGCAGATCTCAGTCAAATTCCCCTTACCCCAGACCTCGACCAGATGACACTTTCTCCAGACCTTGGTGAGACAGATCTTTCCCCAAACTTTGGTCAGATGTCCCTTTCCCCAGACCTCAGCCAGGTGACTCTCTCTCCAGACATCAGTGACACCACCCTTCTCCCGGATCTCAGCCAGATATCACCTCCTCCAGACCTTGATCAGATATTCTACCCTTCTGAATCTAGTCAGTCATTGCTTCTTCAAGAATTTAATGAGTCTTTTCCTTATCCAGACCTTGGTCAGATGCCATCTCCTTCATCTCCTACTCTCAATGATACTTTTCTATCAAAGGAATTTAATCCACTGGTTATAGTGGGCCTCAGTAAAGATGGTACAGATTACATTGAGATCATTCCAAAGGAAGAGGTCCAGAGCAGTGAAGATGACTATGCTGAAATTGATTATGTGCCCTATGATGACCCCTACAAAACTGATGTTAGGACAAACATCAACTCCTCCAGAGATCCTGACAACATTGCAGCATGGTACCTCCGCAGCAACAATGGAAACAGAAGAAATTATTACATTGCTGCTGAAGAAATATCCTGGGATTATTCAGAATTTGTACAAAGGTTTGGCCAGTTTTCTCCTTTTTTATTCTCATCTTCTTTTACACAAATAGTATTATTATTTCAGGGAAACAGATATTGAAGACTCTGATGATATTCCAGAAGATACCACATATAAGAAAGTAGTTTTTCGAAAGTACCTCGACAGCACTTTTACCAAACGTGATCCTCGAGGGGAGTATGAAGAGCATCTCGGAATTCTTGGTCCTATTATCAGAGCTGAAGTGGATGATGTTATCCAAGTAAGTCTTTTGAGCACTGCTAAGATCTTCGGTAAGTACATTTGTGGATCATTCCTTTTCCTAGGTTCGTTTTAAAAATTTAGCATCCAGACCGTATTCTCTACATGCCCATGGACTTTCCTATGAAAAATCATCAGAGGGAAAGACTTATGAAGATGACTCTCCTGAATGGTTTAAGGAAGATAATGCTGTTCAGCCAAATAGCAGTTATACCTACGTATGGCATGCCACTGAGCGATCAGGGCCAGAAAGTCCTGGCTCTGCCTGTCGGGCTTGGGCCTACTACTCAGCTGTGAACCCAGTAGGTACTTTCATTGAAAGTTTTTCTCATTCAAGAGGCAATACAATTTACTCTGTTTTTCCAGGAAAAAGATATTCACTCAGGCTTGATAGGTCCCCTCCTAATCTGCCAAAAAGGAATACTACATAAGGACAGCAACATGCCTATGGACATGAGAGAATTTGTCTTACTATTTATGACCTTTGATGAAAAGAAGAGCTGGTACTATGAAAAGAAGTCCCGAAGTTCTTGGAGACTCACATCCTCAGAAATGAAAAAATCCCATGAGTTTCACGGTATTTTCCTCAGACTTTGATCTAATCTCCTATTTTAATTGATTTCAACTCTTTGTCCTTTCAGCCATTAATGGGATGATCTACAGCTTGCCTGGCCTGAAAATGTATGAGCAAGAGTGGGTGAGGTTACACCTGCTGAACATAGGCGGCTCCCAAGACATTCACGTGGTTCACTTTCACGGCCAGACCTTGCTGGAAAATGGCAATAAACAGCACCAGTTAGGGGTCTGGCCCCTTCTGCCTGGTAAAGATTGGGTAATGGGAAGAGGTCCCTGCTTGCAAATGTAATGTTGTTCTTTTTATTTTAGGTTCATTTAAAACTCTTGAAATGAAGGCATCAAAACCTGGCTGGTGGCTCCTAAACACAGAGGTTGGAGAAAACCAGAGAGCAGGGATGCAAACGCCATTTCTTATCATGGACAGAGGTATCACAAGAGCCATGTGATATTTGGTTTGGAAAATTATTCATTTTTTTTCTGTTTTTCATAGACTGTAGGATGCCAATGGGACTAAGCACTGGTATCATATCTGATTCACAGATCAAGGCTTCAGAGTTTCTGGGTAAGTTGTAGCACCATGGTCTGTGAATGGTACAGAATAAATCTTTTTCTTCCCTTGAGTTTAGGTTACTGGGAGCCCAGATTAGCAAGATTAAACAATGGTGGATCTTATAATGCTTGGAGTGTAGAAAAACTTGCAGCAGAATTTGCCTCTAAACCTTGGATCCAGGTTTGTCTTAATAGACTGATAATATTTACTGCCAGTTCTGTTTACTGGCTTTCCTATATTGCAGGTGGACATGCAAAAGGAAGTCATAATCACAGGGATCCAGACCCAAGGTGCCAAACACTACCTGAAGTCCTGCTATACCACAGAGTTCTATGTAGCTTACAGTTCCAACCAGATCAACTGGCAGATCTTCAAAGGGAACAGCACAAGGAATGTGATGGTTTGTGTGCATATTTCTATCTGAATCTCTAGTTACATAACTAAACTTTCCTCTTTTCTTCTAGTATTTTAATGGCAATTCAGATGCCTCTACAATAAAAGAGAATCAGTTTGACCCACCTATTGTGGCTAGATATATTAGGATCTCTCCAACTCGAGCCTATAACAGACCTACCCTTCGATTGGAACTGCAAGGTTGTGAGGTAAATGGTAAGGTACAAAGATGCATTATTTTCTCACTGTGTAATTAATCACGTTACTTTTCTTTTGATAGGATGTTCCACACCCCTGGGTATGGAAAATGGAAAGATAGAAAACAAGCAAATCACAGCTTCTTCGTTTAAGAAATCTTGGTGGGGAGATTACTGGGAACCCTTCCGTGCCCGTCTGAATGCCCAGGGACGTGTGAATGCCTGGCAAGCCAAGGTCAAGTATACTCTATGCATGGTGTTCTCTTATCCTTATCTATGTGTTTTTGTCATTTTCATAGGCAAACAACAATAAGCAGTGGCTAGAAATTGATCTACTCAAGATCAAGAAGATAACGGCAATTATAACACAGGGCTGCAAGTCTCTGTCCTCTGAAATGTATGTAAAGAGCTATACCATCCACTACAGTGAGCAGGGAGTGGAATGGAAACCATACAGGCTGAAATCCTCCATGGTGGACAAGGTAGAGTGGCATCTGGGCAAAGAGAAAGCAATTCATTAAAGATTTTCTCTTATTTGGCTTTCAGATTTTTGAAGGAAATACTAATACCAAAGGACATGTGAAGAACTTTTTCAACCCCCCAATCATTTCCAGGTTTATCCGTGTCATTCCTAAAACATGGAATCAAAGTATTGCACTTCGCCTGGAACTCTTTGGCTGTGATATTTACTAGAATTGAACATTCAAAAACCCCTGGAAGAGACTCTTTAAGACCTCAAACCATTTAGAATGGGCAATGTATTTTACGCTGTGTTAAATGTTAACAGTTTTCCACTATTTCTCTTTCTTTTCTATTAGTGAATAAAATTTTATACAAGAAGCTTTTATAATGTAACTCCTTGCTACCAGTAAGTAAGATAATGGCTATTACTTCTGCATTAATTTGAATACAGGTAGGAAAATATCAAGAACCAACAAGAAAAGGGCTTATCTTTCTTAATGATTGAAAATGCTATGAAGTAATATTTATGTAGTTAAAATGCTTCATTATAACTCTTTTAAATCCTTTACACACTAGTAAAACAGATATTACTTTAAATAATAATTGATAGACCTGGATAACTTTCACAAACACATGATTTTTTAATGGTTTTTCTTGAGTGAAGAGAAAAACAATATTATCAAATGAAATAAGTACTTAAAATATCCTGTCTTTCCCATATAACAATGATTTTTCTGACTTTCCATGAGTAAAAAAACAGCCAAGCATCTTTCCAGTAGCCCCATTGAAATTGTGAATCCGTCCTGGTCTCCCTAAGGACTGCACACATTGATATTCAAGGTTGGTGGTCATTAGATATGGAACAGAACTGAAATAACCATGGTAGAACTGAATGTGTAATGTTGGCTTTATTCTAGCTGGTACTACATGGCACACAGTTTCAAAACATAATTTCACCTACTGGAAAGCTCAGACCTGTAAAACAGAGCATGGGAACTGCTGGTCTAAATGCAGTTGTTCCTGCTCAAAGAGACCTCTGGCCAAACTGGCAAGCAGTTAAAGTTTTCTTTCAGGGCCTTCCTCTCTATGGCCTCAACTTCCTCCTCTCTCTTCTTCCAGCAACTTCCCCTTTCATCATTCCTTTCCCTGGGGACTTGGCATTCAGTGATCCTGTAGATATTGCACAACTGGGGAACCTTTAGACATCCTTAAAATCACATGAGATAGACAGTCATTTGGGGTGTCTGAAATAAACCACCCCAAAACTTAGTGTTAAAAGAGCAACCAAAAAAAATTTATGTGAGATTATGGATTTGTTACTTAGCTTGATTTAATCATCCTGTAACGTGTACATATATCAAAATGTTATGTATACCATAAATATATAAAATTTTATCAACGAAATTCATAACAATCTCTCAGACCACAGAGAAATCAAATTAGAACTGAGGACTAAGAAACTCACTCGAAACCACACAACTACATGGAAACTGAACAACCTGCTCCTGAATGACTACTGGGTAAATAATGAAATTAAGGCAGAAATAAATAAGTTCCTTAAAACCAATGAGAACAAAGAGACAACATACCAGAATCTCTAGGAGACAGGGCTTTGCTTTTGCTGCATTCTATTCGTTGTGAACACAAATTACAGGCCAGTCTCGATTCAGTGTAGAAGGGAACTGCATAAGGACCACATACCAGGAGGCATAATTCACTGGGAGCATCTTTAGAAACTACCAGAGTTACCTGTTGCCCATACCAGTGGGGTAAGCCCTATGAATGTATATGAGAGTTTCAAACATCCACAAAACATTGGCTTTCTAATATTCGTATTCCCACTATTCCTTTCTTTTCATGATTCATGTCATTGTCCCATCAACATTTCTAAGATTTCCATTCCGTTAAGAGCAAAAGAGAATGTTGGAAGGTGGGGGAAAACATTTCTTTGTTTTCTACAGGGCCAGCTTCTTGGATGTGTGTGATCTGTTCAGTTGCAAAGGGTCACATGCTCAGAAGGACCGCATGCTAAATTTAATGCTTTGCAGTTACCCTCTTGAAATCCTTTATTTTTTAAGAAGGAATTCGACATTTCCATTTTTCAATGAGCCCCACAAATTACGCAGCTAGTCCTGGGCTTCTCTACTCTGAAATTGGGCAGGATCTCTCTTGATCTAGAATTTACTAAGGCATAATAGGGGCAAGAAAATCTTATGAAATAATGGGGGGTAGGGAAGAGATGGGAATGGAGCATGAGATCCAGCTTCGTTATTCTCTACTTGAGAAAAATAAGGCCCCAAAGATTAAACAACTTGCCCAAGGATATTGCTTGTTAGTGTCAGAACTGAAACCAGAAACCAAATGATCATATCCCTAGACTTTTAGTCTGCTTTCTCTTCCATAAAATGAAACTTATAATGTTTCTAATCCATTGCTCAGACAGGTAGACATGAATATTAATTGATAATGACTATTAATTGATCTGGAAAATACTTGTTTGGGGATCAATAATATGTTTGGGCTATTATCTAATGCTGTGTAGAAATATTAAAACCCCTGTTATTTTGAAATAAAAAAGATACCCACTTTTTATTTCTCTCTCTGATCTCACTTAGATGAAATTAC